TAGGAGGAAGGAAGGGGAGGGGAGAACGGGTTGTATTCTAAGAGGGAAGGGGAGCCAGAGCCCAATTGTAATCACGTTGTAAGATCGCCCTCTGGCTGCCCAGTGGCGAGCAGGCGGGAAGACGGGGCCGGTCCACCCTGTTGTCTACCCTCCGGTCCTCTTCACAGCCGGCGTGGCAGCCTAAACTCTGCCAACCGTAAGTCAGTGGAGTATCCTCCCATCTCCCAATGCGGTTACCCCGTCAACAGAATGGGAACCACAGGCCGGATGCGGTGGCTCACGCCTTTAATCCCAGCACTTTGGGAGACCAAGGCGGGAGGATCGCTTGAGCCCAGGAGTTCAAGACCAGCCTGGGCAACATAGCGAGACCCTGTCTCAAAAAAACAATCAAACAAAAAAAATTAAAATTAGCCGGGCGCGGGGGCTCACGCCTGTAATCTCAGCACTTTGGGAAGCCGAGGTGGGCAGATCATTTGAGGTCAGGAGTTCGAGACCAGCCTGGCCAACATGGTGAAACCCCGTGTCTACTAAAAATATAAAAATTAGCTGGGCGTGATGGCAGTCGCCTGTAATCCCAGCTACTCAGGAGGCTGAGGCAGGAGAATCGCTTCAACCAGAGACGGAGGTTTCAGTGAGCCAAGATTGTGCCATTGCACTCCAGCTTGGGCGACACAAACACACAAAATTAAGATTAAAAAATATTGGAAACGACATATCCCCAAATGATAGCCAAGCACTTCGTTTGCAGATGCGGTCTTTGGCGCTTCCTACAGATGTGCCAGCTTGATTCCTACCAAGCCCTACCAAGCAGGAGTTAATACTCTCCCCATTTCACAAAGGGGGAAATTGAGGCACAGAGGGCAGCACGTGGGATGCAGGAACCCAGAACCCCTAGTCCTTTCTTGGGCTCGACGGGATGGACCAGCCCCTGGAGGGGGTCCAACCCCTCCCAACGGCCTGGGAAGCCACGGCCAGGCTGGGCGGAACCGTGGGTGTCCCTGGCGCCCCAAGGTGCCAATTAAATATTCGTGGCCGTCTGGGGCCAGAGCTGTGGACCGCGGCATGGCCGAGCCGGGGCCGGAGCCCGGGCGTGCCTGGCGGGTGCTCGCCCTGTGCGGGGTGGCCGTGTTCCTGGCTGCGGCAGCAGCCGGCGGGGCCCTGGTAGCCTGGAATCTGGCCGCCTCGGCTGCTCGGGGACCTCGCTGCCCGGAGCCAGGGGCCAATGCCACGGCGCCGCCCGGGGACCCGCCGCCTGGGGTCGACGACCTGCGGCGCCGGCTGGCAGAGGCTGCCGAGCGGGAGGAGGCCCTAGCCAGGCAGCTGGACCAGGCGGAAAGTATCCGGCACGAGTTGGAGAAGGCATTAAAGGCCTGTGAAGGCCGCCAGGTAGGTGGGCCGGGTAGAGGGGGAGCTCGGGAACACCCCCTCCCACTTCCCCTCCACTCCTCAGAGCCGGCTTCAGACCCAACTAACGACACTGAAGATTGAGATGGACGAAGCCAAGGCACAGGGGACCCAGATGGGGGCCGAGAACGGGGCGCTGACAGGTGCGTTGGGGTGTAAGGGAGTGGGCAGGGATCTCCAGCCTGACCCGGCTCCCTGCGCCCCCAGAGGCCCTGGCGCGCTGGGAGGCGGCGGCCACGGAGTCTACGCGGCGGCTGGACGAGGCTCTGCGGCGCGCAGGCGTGGCGGAGGCCGAGGGCGAAGCCTGTGCGGCCCGGGAGGCGGCGCTGCGCGAACGCCTGTGAGTGAGGGGCTGGCCCGAGGGCGGGGTCGAGGCTGACAGCCCCCTTCCCCCTTCCCGGCAGTAACGTCCTGGAAGCCGAGATGAGCCCACAGCGCAGAGTGCCCCGGCCGCGTCCCCGCTCGGGGTCCCGACCCCGGCCCAGCCCTCGCTCGCGCTCTCGCTCCGGACCCTCCGGGGGCTGCCGGCGGCCGGCGCGGCGCGCACGAGGGTGAGTCGGCCCCCTGCCGGAAGGGGGCGTCGGCCTGGAGGACACATATGGGGGGGGGGTCTGCGGGGACGTGTATAGAGGCACCCCCACGCTGGATGCGACACTCAGCTTTAGACCCTGGAGACGTCCTGAACGGAAACTGCACAGAAAGGTGCCTCAGCCCTCTCTCCCCCACCATGTAAAGTGCTTATTCTACAGACAGGGAAACTGAGGCCCAAGTGATCATGCAGTGAGCTAGTGCTTAGCTGGGATTTGAAGTCCCCTCTAACAACAATGTTGCCGTCATCCCACAGATATGAGGACTGGAGGTCTAGCCCTGGCTCAGGAAAAACCGGAAAGGGTCACTTTCCCTCTTTGGGTTTCAGTTTACCCTATCTGTAAAATGGGTGATTGGACTCATGATAGGGAGCTGATTTGACAACAAAAGCTGACAAAGGTGGCACAATAGGAAAACCGCAAATCCCTAACCCTGTGAGAAGGGTACAAAACTCCCAGATGGAATTTAAACAAAAAGAACCAAGTAACATGTTTGTTTTGGTTTGGTTTTGAGATGGAGTTTTGCTGTTGTCGCCCAGGCTGGAGTGCAGTGGCACAATTTGGGCTCACTGCAACCTTCACCTCCCAGGTTCAAGCAATTCTCCTGCCTCAGCCTCCCAGGTAGCTGGGATTACAGGCCCCCACCACTACGCCCAGCTGATTTTTGTATTTTTAGTAGAGACGGGGTTACACCATGTTGGCCAGGCTGGTCTCGAACTCCTGAGCTTAGGTGATCCGCCCACCCGGCCTCCCAAAGTGCTGGGATTACAGGTGTGAGCCACCGCTCCCAGCCCATGTTTTTAACCTACACTGCAACAAAGGTGACTTATGCCTGAGACAGAGCAATGGTTCAATATTGCCAAGTCTGTTAATTGCTATACTAATAGATCAAATGAGGAAATGTATAAATTGTGGGGGAAAAAACACATCAAAATCAGTGCCAAGGTGAGGACGTCCACTGTCAAGTAGTTTTTTTTCTGGGAGTACAAGCCAATGCAATTACACAAGAAAAATAAAAGCTACAACTAAAAGGAAGAGAATCTGTAGGTTGAATCACAAGAAAGAGCTGTTTATATGGGTCAAAAATCATTGAAATATGGACAATTTTATATTGCTCAATTTCACATGAATGTATTAGTGGGTTTTCTTGTTTTTCTAACCTTTAAACATTTTTAGCTTGTTATCTAAATTTAACCTTTATATTTGGCATAACTTCAGACTTACAGAAAATTTGGTGGATTAATCTCCAACTCCTTAACAACACAAAGGTTATGGGCACCAGTTCTCCATGCAGTTGAAAATTCACACATAACTTTGACTCCTCCAAACTCAAAGCTGGCCAGGTGTGGTGGCTCACGCCTGTAATCCCAACATTTTGGGAGGCCACAGCAAGAAGATCACTTGAGCCCAGGAGTTCAAGACCAGCCTGGGCACCATAGCAAGAACCTGTCTCTACAAATAATATCAATAATTAGCTGAGCATGGTGACATGCATCTGTAGCCCCAGCTACTTGGGAGGCTGAGGCGGGAGGATCACTTGAGCCCAGGACGTCAAGTTTGCAGTGAGCCATGATCACACCACTGCACTTCAGTCCTCTGAGTGACAGAGCAAGACCCGGTCTCAAAAATTAAACATGAAAAATTAAAGCTATAAAAAAATTATTAAGAAAATCATGCTGGGCACAGTGGTTCATGCCTGTAAGCCCAATACTTTGGGAGGCTAAGGCGGGAGGATCTCTTGAGCCCTGAAGTTCAAGACCAGTCTGGGCAACATAGGGAGACCCTGTCTCTACAAATAATTGTTTCAAAATTCTTTGGGAGGCTGAGGCGGGTGGATCACTTGAGCTCAGGTGTTTGAGACCAGCCTGGGCAACATGGTGAAACCCATTCTCTACCAAAAATACAAAATATTAGCTGGGCATGGTGGCATGCACCTGTGGTCCCATCTACTTCGGAGACTGAGGTGGGAGGATCACTTGAGCCTGGGAGGCAGAGGCTGCAGTGAGCCAAGATCGTGCTAGGGTGACTGGAGCAAAACCCCTTCAAGAAAAGAAAGAAGAGAAAGAAAGAAAAAAGAAAGACAAAAAAGAAAAGAAAGAAAGAGAAGAAAGTAGCCAGGCTTGGTGGCATGCACCTGTGGTCCCAGCTACTTGGGAGGCTGAAGCAGGAAGATCACTTAAGCCCAGGAGGTGGAAGCTGCAGTGAGCCATGATCATGCCACTGCACTCCAGCCTAGGTGACTGAGTGAGATCCTGTCTCAAAAAAAAAAAAAAAAAAAAAAAAGGAAAAAAAGAGCCCGGGGGTGGCTCACGCCTGTAATCCCAGCACTTTGGGAGGCCGAGGCGGGCGGATCACGAGGTCAGGAGATCGAGACCATCCTGGCTAACACGGTGAAACCCTTTCTCTATTAAAAATACAAAAAATTAGCCGGGCATGGTGGTGGGCATCTGTAGTCCCAGCTACTTGGGAGGCTGAGGCGGGAGAATGGCATGAACCTGGGAGGCGGAGCTTGCAGTGATCTGAGATCGCACCACTGCACTCCAGCCTGGGTGACAGAGTGAGACTCTGTCTCAAAAAAAATAAAAATAAATAGAAAAGAAAGACAGAAAAAGAAAAAGTGTCTGTCCATCCACAGTGGAACGCTATGCAACCACCATTTAAACAGCCAAAGCAGATCTTCTCTAAGATATGTTAATGTGAAAAGCAGGAGATTGATAAGTTGTGTACTTTCTTTCTTTCTTTCTTTTTTTTTCTTTTTGAGATAGAGTCTTGCTTTTGTTGCCCAGGCTGGAGTGCAATGGCGCAGTCTCAGCTCACTGCAACCTCCGCCTCTCGGGTTCAAACGATTCTCTTGCCTCAGCCTCGAGTAACTGGAATTACAGGCGCCCATCACCAGACTCAGCTAGTTTTTTGTGTTTTTTAGTAAAGACGGGGTTTCACCATGTTGGCCAGGCTGGTCTCGAATTGCTAACCTCGGGTGATCCACCCTCCTTGGCCTCCCAAAGTGCTGGGATTACAGGCCTGAGCCGCTGTGCCCGGCCCCCGTTTTTGTGTGTGTGTGTGTGTGTAGGGCTTGGGGAGGGGACTTTTATCCAAATATCTCTGAAGGAGATGCTGGTCACAGCCTCCACCTCTGGGGAGCGAACCAGGGGTCTGGGAATCGGTGGGGGACATACTTGCACATTTCTCTATGTACCTTTTGTAAAAATTGCATTTTTAAAAACCATGCACATGTGTCACTTATTACAAATTAAAAATTAAAAATTGTTTTTAAAAATGTCTGGGCTGAGTGTGGTGGTGGCTCGTGTCTATA